GGCTTTTAAATATCTAGGTGTGTTTCTTTTCCCTGCACACTGAGGTTGTCTTCAAAAGAAACTGGACCCTCTGTATCTTTATTCAGTGGGGCTATTCCTATGTTTCCAAAAGATTTAGTAAGGCAGGCTGGTTTGCCCCTCTGTGAACAGTCCTCAACTCTTGCTATACTGCAACATCCAATTGCTCTTCAGCCAAGACCTGGCCTAGATTTGAGGCTCCACAGTCGGAAATGCATGGATTTTGAAGCCCAAATGTGTTCGAATTCCAGTTTCACCAATTATAGTTTAGTGACTTAAAGCAAATTACTCAGTCTTCCTACAGCCTCAACTTCCTCATCTATAAAATGGAAGTGATAATCCCTAGACGCATAGAGTAGCTGGGAGGATTAAATAAGGTAAAAAGAAAGGGTTTAGTACAATAAGTGCACAACAAACGAGGAACAGGTGTCCATATACACACTGCATTATCTCTCTGCTTTAGATCAAAGCTGAATGGAGAAAACGCAGTGCCCGTGAGTCAGGGGACCCCCACTCCGACCCCTGCTCTCTGTCACTGAACCCTATAAATAGCTTAGCTAAGTCACTGTCTCAGTCACTATTCGTTGGGGTGAGGAATGAGGGAGTTGTTGCAAGTGGCTCTTTCTGGCTATATCATTCACAGATTTTCTATTCTTTGGGGTTTGGGTCTGAATTTTCAGCATCCTCTCTGAAGAATCACCCCCACCCAGTGCCGGCGTGCGCCCAGCCTTCCCCCAGCCCTTTCCAGGGCGCTGCCCCCTGCCTGCCCTCACTACTCCAGGCGCTGGCCGCGCAGCCCCGCCCTGGAGCTGCCTCCCCGCCTCCTTCCTCCTCCTGCGGGCGAGCAGAAGCCCGCTCGCCCGCTGCCGAGTGGCAGTCACGACTGTGAGGTCGCCGGCGAGGTGGCCGCGGGCGCGGCGGGGCGGGGCAGGGCGCACTCTCCTCCACGCCCGCGGAAGTGCCGGGGAGGTGGGCAGGGCGGGGAGGGAGAGGGAGCGAGGCTGGAGGAGGGCACGTCGGCGCCTCGGCGAGGATGGGAGTCCCCAGGACCCGGAGCTGAGCAGCCTGGCGCGCGGCGGGCAGGGCGCGCAGGACAGAAGCCTCGCTGTTCCTCCGGGAGCCCAACACCGTTCCCGCGCGGCCACGATGATCCCTCCGAGCAGCCCCCGCGAGGACGGCGTGGACGGGCTGCCCAAGGAGGCGGTGGGCGCCGAGCAACCGCCCTCTCCTGCATCCACCAGCAGCCAGGAATCCAAGGTACCGAGCACGCTTGCCCCCAAGAGAACACATGTTTTATTTTTGCCATAACCATGCATCCCAGCCCTATGGATGACGTGAACTGAGTGGTTCTTGACCCAGAAAACCAAATGAACTCTTGAGGAATCATGTCCATCAAAAGTTTAGTTGGCCTGTAGTGCTGAGAGCAACACAAATGATTCTGCACAGTGACACTGACTTGAAGATATCTTGTATCCACTCCATCCATCCACGTGCATCTTGGGGAAAAATAGAGGAGGCAAGTCATGCATTAAATTATCAAGGTAATATATTTCAGGTAAGTGGCTCCATAAAGCCAAACAGAATGAAGTAAGAGAGACTGTTCTGTCATTGCATTGCAGCTCCAGAAACTAAAACGATCACTTTCTTTCAAGACCAAGAGTTTACGGAGCAAAAGTGCTGACAACTTCTTCCAGCGAACCAACAGCGAAGACATGAAACTGCAAGCACACATGGTGGCTGAGATCAGCCCCAGCTCCAGCCCACTCCCTGCTCCAGGAAGCCTGACGTCCACACCCGCCAGGGCTGGTCTGCATCCAGGTGGCAAGGCTCATGCCTTTCAGGAATACATCTTCAAGAAGCCCACTTTCTGTGATGTCTGCAACCACATGATAGTGGGTAAGGCCTCCCACCCCTTTCTCCAGATCCCAATCCTAACCAAAGTTTGCCATGTACCTGACAGGAACAAATGCTAAGCATGGACTGCGCTGCAAAGCCTGTAAGATGAGCATCCACCACAAGTGCACAGATGGCCTGGCACCCCAGCGGTGCATGGGCAAGCTGGTAAGGGCTTGTGCCAGGAGTGAGGCCCACACTTAACCCCTTGCCTTCCTCATTCTCTCTCCAGCCAAAGGGGTTTCGGCGTTACTACAGCTCCCCCTTGCTCATTCATGAACAGTTTGGCTGCATTAAAGAAGTTATGCCCATTGGTGAGTTGGGACATTGATGGGTTGAGTTGAGTCTTCCTCAGATGAACTTTCTCTTCTGTTGCAGCCTGTGGCAATAAGGTGGACCCTGTCTACGAGACCCTCCGCTTCGGCACCTCCCTGGCCCAGAGGACAAAGAAGGGCAGCTCCGGCAGTGGCTCTGACTCACCTCACAGAACCTCTGTAATTATCCTCTTCCTTCCTCGGTTTGTCTGTTCATCCCATGCTCTTTCTTCTTTCCTCCAAGACTTCAGATCTTGTGGAGGTTCCTGAGGAAGCCAATGGGCCAGGAGGCGGGTATGACCTAAGGAAACGCAGCAACAGCGGTGAGTGAGGGAGTTGGCACAGCACAAATGTGATAGAGCACCTGCTTTCTCTTGTCTCCTTCAGTGTTTACATATCCAGAAAATGGCACTGATGATTTCAGAGATCCAGCGAAGAACATAAACCACCAGGTATTTATGGATGTCACAGAAGACAAGTCAGATTTTCTCATTTTTCTTTTATTTTCTCTTTCAGGGATCTCTTTCCAAAGACCCATTACAGATGAACACCTATGTTGCCTTGTACAAATTTGTACCACAGGAGAATGAAGATTTGGAAATGAGGTAAAAACCTTCTGTAAAGAAAAAAAAGAGTACCTTTACCTAACTCATTCATTCTTCATTTTAGGCCAGGAGACATAATTACTCTTTTAGAGGATTCCAATGAAGACTGGTGGAAAGTAAGTGTTCCTCTTTCTTTAAAAAAAAAAGAATTGTGGATGCATGCCTCCTTTTTCCTTTCAGGGGAAAATTCAAGACAGAATTGGCTTCTTTCCAGCCAACTTTGTTCAGAGACTACAACAAAATGAGAAGATTTTTAGATGTGTTAGAACCTTCATTGGGTGTAAGGAACAGGGGCAGATAACACTGAAAGAGAATCAGGTGAGTAAACCACACAAACACATTCCAGATATGTATTTTGTTTTTTTTCTTCCTTGGCATTCAGATCTGCGTGAGTTCTGAAGAAGAACAAGATGGTTTTATCAGAGTCCTCAGTGGAAAAAAGAAAGGCCTCATCCCCCTTGATGTACTAGAAAACATCTGATTGCTGGCTCCTCCTCCGTTTGCAGTAGGCAAGCTCTGCTGCGATGCCTCTGCCTCATCTCACACTGCGTCAACCCAAAGGAGCTGCCGCACTGACCCAGCCCCCCAGGAAACAGTGAGACAAGAATCAAGTATCTGAGACTGTGGAGTAATAGCCACAAAACAGAGGGCCCACTGCACAGCATATCCAGGCTGCCACAGGTGGGGACGAGGCTGAGAGAGTCAGCAGGCAGAGCCAGATGCCATGCTTGGCAGCAGCAGTAGGACTATAAACCACAGCTGTCCCCCAGGATCCCACTCCTTTCCTGTCTGTGTGGTGTAAGTTAACACACTGGAGTGTGCTCCAGTTTGCAGGGTAGCCCAGTGCAAGGTTCAGATCCATGTAGCTAAGTATTATCCTGCTTCCAGACCTATGTCACCAGTACCAATCAGTCAGTGTCATCACATTTCAGGCCCCAAGCAATCTCTGTGCAAAGCATCAGAAAGACCTGCTTCCCAGCCCCCAGCATTCCAGTGCTCTCCAGGCTTCCTCTCTTTGTGATTGTGCTGTCCAGAGTGTCCAGCTTGTTCTTTCTTTCTCTTCAGTCCTCTGAGTACATCTGGTGGTGTGCATTAGATGTGAGGGCTATGTTGACATGGCATCACCTCCAAAGACCTGACCTGCCTAAAGACTGATGACAGGCCATCCTTCCTGCTGTTCTAGGTACTGGCCTGGGTGACAGAGCAGGACATGAGACATAGATACAGTGGGGAGGAGAAGTGGGGAAAGGTGGAGCAGAGAGTTCTTACTTATTGAAGATTATACAGCCCTTTCGGTTATGAAGTCCCTGCTTGAAGGCAATGGACCTGGGGAAGAGACTATCACAAAAAGTCTCCATTTTCATTTTACATCCTCTCTATTGGAGGCAGCACTTTTCCCTCATGCTGTCCTATAGGACTCCACTTTGAAGGTTGTGCCTACGTTGCAGGGAACTAGGAACATGGAGGGGAACCAACAACAGCATCTTAGAAGAAATGTAGCCAAATTGGAGTCCATTCTTCTTTAGGGCAGTATATGAAATCCTAGCAGATGTAAAATGGAAAAGAATCCTAATGCTTCTTCCTTCAGAAAGTAGAGGAACTAGGGGCCCAATTAGCATCATCTAGGGGAATCTCTATTACTCTGTACTTATACTAATGTTTACAAGAATGCAATATACTGTGATGCCTTCCTACTCAAGCCTCCTAGCATTCAAACTTCCATCCTATTAGTCATTAACATGGTTAAACTTCAATTCACAATCACCTTGGAATCAATGTCAGTTTGATTTATTTTGTTACAGAGCAATAAAATCATTAGAACAATGGTTTTTAAAAGACTTAAGTGGATGCATCCTATGCATGTAAGCATTATTTCCCAAACCAAAGCATCATTCATCTCCATTTATTTCTTTTGTTCCCGCTCAGTGTGAAGTTGGGAACTGAGAGGGGATGGCTGCTGGTTTCACAGAAGTTTGGATGCCTTACTCTTATCTTAAAGCCAGCATCCAGAATTTCCTCCCTCTCTGATGCCACATGCAAAACCAGGTGTACGATGTCAAGATGGATTCTTTGAGAGCCAGGGTAGATCATATGACTGCCTTTCTGTAAAATTGGATGCCTAGTACAAATGCTCTTTGCCTCTAATTCAGTATTCCATTTAATAAAAACAATACAGTGGCTGGAAAGGAGCATCAGAAACATGTGTCCTGATCTCTTCTTTCTGTCATGAT